TGTAGTAAGTGTATAAAAATAATACCTTTGACTTTGTATAAAAAAAATCTTTCTTGCTTTAAAAGCCATGTTGGATTTGCATTCTAGACCGTAATAAATATAACTACTTTAACATAAAAATCTATTTATGTTGTTTATCAGATATTAGGGGTTTTTTTCCCTCTCCTGTCAACCTCCAAATAAAATCGATGCTCCAGAATGATGCCCTCTTATCATAATTTTACAAATACCTGGCTCCAAGGTTACTACCTGATACAAAAATACAATGCTGGTCTCCCAAACAGGCAACTCACATTGACACTCACACAGCTTCCACTCACACCTGCGATCACAAGGCAGCATCTTCGGGCCCTCGTCGGCCACGATCCGCTCCCAGAGAGCATTCGCGCACAATCTTATCCCATCCACGATTTTGATTCCTTTTCTCCCACTTCTTCAACCCTATCCGGGACGAGACCATCAGGTCCCACCTCCACCTTCACCTTCATTTTCCGCGCAATGCAGACTGAGCCCTGGACTCACCCATATACAGATTGAATTGTCCGGTCAGTGTTTCATCCCCTCTGCATTCTGAGGGCGAGTTAGCATCTGGGTGCATGAGTTCCAAACTAACAGCCAGGACCAGGCTTGGAGCCAAGAATCCTTTGGCTCGCATCGTGGCTGGGTTGACCGCTTTTCTGCCCTGGACTACATTTCCCATCGGTTCTACCGTTCGGGGCTACTTCCGCCGAGAACCGGAAGCACGTTTTCCTGTGTCTTACCCCAGATAACAGAGCTGCCAGGGATAATCAGGCCTGACCACTCTAGCGGGCGAGCCGGCCCCATAGCGAGCCGCTCGGCATGAGGGCTCTGCGATCCTCGTTGGAGAGGAGCGGTAAAAGGAAACAAGCCAGGCTTGGAAATGAGAGGCATAGGGAAGCCCGCAGTCGGGCTCTGGACTACATTTCCCAGAGGATCCCGCAGGCCGACGCCACGTCTCGCGAGATTTTGGCTTCCTCTTAGCCAGGTGGCGGGACCGTTTGCTGTGCCGATTTAGCTGCCGCCGCGCCTTGGAGTCCTGAGGAACTTGGCTAGGCTGGCCCCGAGCGGAACCAGAGAATGCTGAGGGTGAGGAATCCGGCTCCGGTCCTTTTGTGTGTATAATATATCAATGTGTTTTATTCATTCCCAGCTCTAACCATGGAATATTCGGAATGTCCCATTCTATGAAGGAGGTTTGCTGGCTGCAACAGGAATATTCATGAACATGGAGGTACTTTGTTGAAGTTACACTAATTTTTTTACTTCAACAGCGCTGCATGGGTTTGTCATTTCAGGGGTTGGTCATGTTCCAGGATCTGTCTATAGACTTCTCTCAGGAGGAATGGGAGTGCCTGGACGCTGCTCAGAAGGACTTATACAGAGATGTAATGATGGAGAACTACAGCAGCCTGGTCTCACTAGGTAAGGATGTCTATCCGCAAATAACTCATGAACCTGGCTATCTTACTTCTTTTCTTATAAACAGGTCTCTCTATCCCAAAGCCTGATGTGATTTCCTTACTGGAGCAAGGGAAAGAGCCCTGGATGGTTTCAAGGGACGTGCTGGGAGGATGGTGCCGAGGTGAGTAAGGACTGAGCACATGGGGAAGACACTGCTATGTTTTTGCTTTCTGGTTATTTTTCAGACTCGGAGTTTAGATGTAAGACCAAAGATTCATGTTTGCCAAAAGAAATCTATGAAGTAACATCATCTCAGTGGGTGAGAATGGAAAAATGTCATAGCCTTGTGGGCTCCAGTGTCAGAGATGACTGGGAATGCAAAGGCCAGTTTCAGCACCAAGATATAAATCAGGAGCGATATTTGGAAAAAGCAATAATGACTTATGAAACAACACCAACTTTCTGCCTACAGACATCTCTCACTCTGCATCATCGGATTCATCCTGGAGAGAAACTGTATAAATCCACAGAATGTATGGCTTTTAAGTATGGCTCAGAACTTACACAACAGCAAGAAACCCATACTGGTGAAAAACTCTATAAATGTAAGGAGTGTGGGAAGGCCTTTCATCACTTTTCCTATCTTGTTAAACATCAGAGAATTCATACTGGGGAAAAGCCCTGTGCATGTAAAGAATATGGAAAAGCTTTTATTTCTGGCTCACATCTTATTCAACACCAGAAAATGTATACAGATGAGAGACCTCATGAGTGTCAGGAATCCGTGAAGGCCTTTAGACCGTCTGCACATCTTATTCAACATTGGAGAATTCATACTGGTGACAAACCTTATGAATGTAAAGAATGTGGGAAATCTTTTACTTCTGGCTCAACACTAAATCAACATCAGCAAATTCACACTGGTGAGAAACCCTATCATTGTAAGCAATGTGGAAAATCTTTTACTGTTGGCTCAACACTAATTCGACACCAGCAAATTCACACTGGTGAGAAACCGTATGATTGTAAGGAATGTGGAAAATCTTTTGCTTCAGGCTCAGCACTAATTCGACATCAGCGAATTCACACTGGTGAGAAACCCTATGACTGTAAGGAATGTGGAAAATCTTTTACTTTTCACTCAGCTCTAATTCGACATCAGCGAATTCACACTGGTGAGAAACCCTATGATTGTAAGGAATGTGGGAAATCTTTTACTTTTCGCTCAGGGTTAATTGGACACCAGGCAATTCACACTGGTGAGAAACCCTATGATTGTAAAGAATGTGGAAAATCTTTTACTGCTGGCTCAACACTAATTCAACATCAGCGAATTCACACTGGTGAGAAACCCTATGATTGTAAGGAGTGTGGGAAATCTTTTGCTTCGGGCTCAGCACTACTTCAACATCAGCGGATTCACACTGGTGAGAAACCCTATTGTTGTAAGGAATGTGGAAAATCTTTTACTTTTCGCTCAACACGCAATCGACACCAGCGAATCCACACTGGTGAGAAACCCTATAATTGTAAAGAATGTGGAAAATCTTTTGCTTCTGGCTCAGCACTACTTCAACATCAGCGAATTCACACTGGTGAGAAACCCTATCATTGTAAGGAATGTGGAAAATCTTTTACTTTTCGCTCAGGGCTAATTGGACATCAGGCAGTTCACACTGGTGAGAAACCCTATGATTGTAAAGAATGTGGAAAATCTTTTACTTCTCGCTCAGCACTAATTCAACATCAGCGAATTCACACTGGTGAGAAACCCTATCACTGTAAGGAATGTGGAAAATCTTTTACTGTTGGCTCAACACTACTTCAACATCAGCAAATTCACACTGGTGAGAAACCTTATGATTGTAAGGAATGTGGGAAGGCCTTTAGACTTCGTTTACGACTTACTCAACATCAACAAATCCATACTGGTGAGAAACCTTATCAATGTCAGGAATGTGGGAAAGCCTTTGTCAGTGTCTCAGGACTCACCCAACATCACAGAATTCACACTGGTGAGAAACCCTATGAATGTCCGGACTGTGGGAAGGCCTTTAGACAGCGTACATACCTTAATCAACATCGGAGAATTCATACTGGTGAGAAACCTTATGAATGTAAAGAATGTGGGAAATCTTTTACTTTCTGCTCAGGACTAATTCAACATCAGCAAAATCACACTGATGAGAAACCCTATGATGGTAAGGAATGTGGGAAATCTTTTACTTCTCACTCAACACTAATTCAACATCAGCAAATTCACACTGGTGAGAAACCCTATGATTGTAAGGAATGTGGGAAATCTTTTACTTCTCACTCAACACTAATTCAACATCAGCAAATACACACTGGTGAGAAGCTCTATGATTGTAAGGAATGTGGGAAATCTTTTACTTCTCATTCAACACTAATTCAACATCAGCCACTTCACACTGGTGAGAAACCTTATCATTGCAAGGAATGTGGGAAATCTTTTACTCTTCGCTCAGCACTAATTCAACATCGGCCAGTTCACACTGGTGAGAAACGCTACAGTTGTAAAGAATGTGGGAAATCTTTTACTTCTCGCTCAACACTAATTGAACATCAGCGAATTCACACTGGTGAGAAACCCTATCATTGTAAGGAATGTGGAAAATCTTTTGCTTTTCGCTCAGCAATAATCCAACATCGGCGAATTCACACTGGTGAGAAACCCTATGATTGTAAGGAATGTGGCAAGGCCTTTAGACGTCGTTCAAAACTTACTCAACATCAACGAATCCATACTGGTGAGAAACCTTATCGATGTCATGAATGTGGAAAAGCCTTTGTCCGTTTCTCAGGACTCACCAAACATCACAGTATTCACACTGGCGAGAAACCCTATGAATGTAAGACATGTGGGAAGTCCTTCAGACAGCGTACACACCTTACTCTACATCAGAGAATTCATACCGGTGACAGACCTTATGAATGTAAAGAATGTGGGAAATCTTTTACTTGCGGCTCAGAACTAATTCGACATCAGCGAACTCACACTGGTGAGAAACCTTATGATTGTAAGGAATGTGGGAAGGCCTTTAGATGTCCTTCACAACTTAGTCAACATAAACGAATCCATACTGGTGAGAAAACTTATCAATGTCCGGAATGTGGGAAAGCCTTTTTCTATGCCTCAGGACTCAGCCGACATCAGAGTGTTCACACTGGCGAGAAACCCTATGAATGTAAGACATGTGGGAAGGCCTTTAAACAGCTTACACAGCTTACTCGACATCAGAGAATTCATGACCTAACATAATTAATGTAGGAAACTGTTCTCATGCCATTTGTCATGGATCATCAGCAGATTCCATATGTGGGTCAAATACAATGGATGTGTATTACTTCATATTCACTTTTTCCAGAATTACGACTTTTTTTTTTTTTTTTGAGACGGAGTCTTGCTCTGTCGCCCAGGCTGGAGTGCAGTGGCGCTATCTCGGCTCACTGCAAGCTCTGCCTCCTGGGTTCATGCCATTCTCCTGCCTCAGCCTCCCTAGTAGCTGGGACTACAGGTACCTGCCACCACGCCTGGCTAATTTTTTTGTTTTTGTATTTTTAGTAGAGACAGGGTTTCACTGTGTTAGCCAGGATGGTCTCGATCTCCTGACCTGGTGATCCACCCACCAAAATTAGGACATTTAATACTGAAAGAAATTGATAATGAATGTAGATGAGTTTTCTATCATGATTCAAAGCTTATTGAAGTTATACAAATTCATATTAGAGAATGTGGTCAATGACAAAAGACAACCATTTACTACCTACGTGACATTAGGCTAGTTATGTAAATTCTCTGTGCCAAAATTACTAATTGATAAAATGTTGATGGCAATAGTTGTTTTTGTGTATTTTTTGTTTGTTTGTTTTGTTTTGAGACAGAGTCTTGCTCTGTTGCCCAGGCTGGAGTGCAGTGGTGCTATCTTGGCTCACTGCAACCTCTGCCTCCTGGGTTCAAGTGATTCTCCTGCCTCTGCCTCCTGAGTAGCTCAGATTACAGGCATGCACCACCATGCTTGGCTAATTTTTGTATTTTTAGTAGAGACGGGGTTTCACTGTGTTGGTCAGGGTGGTCTCAAACTTTTGACCTCGTGATCCCCCTACCTCGGCCTCCCAAAGTGCTGGGATTACAGGTGTGAGCCACCACGCCTGGCTAGTAATAGTTTTTTTATAATAAATAAGTGTGACTATATTTTTCATGTTTGACTACTGACTTTGTTTTAAGCTTCGCCTTCCCTGTCTATTTCCCTGTCTACTTTAGCCCATAACTGCAAAGGTGGCTAAGAAAGTCCTTGCTGGAAAGAAAGCAAGCAAAACTAAAGTCTGTGCGCACCTTCTCCTTTGGATCCAGTGGGCAATTTATATTAGAAATTCCAAGCCGGGCGTGGTGGCTCACGCCTGTAATGCCAGCACTTTCGGAGGCTGAGGTGGGTGGATCACCTGAGGTTAAGAGTTCAAGACCAGCCTGGCCAACATGTTGAAACCCCATCTCTACTAAAAATACAAAATCAGCCAGACATGGTGGCATATGCCTGTAATCCCAGCTATTCAGGAGGCAAGGCTGGAGAATCGCTTGAACCTGGGAGGCGGATGTTGCAGTGAGCCAGTCAGTGGAGCAGTCAGAACACACACAGTGTTTATCAATTAAGTTTGTAGTCAGAACACACACCATGTTTATCAATTAAGTTTGCTGTCTTATATGGACACAGTTTGTGATGCCCTAAAACAAGTAGTGGTGCCTAAGATAATCATAGGCCACCATAACAGATATAACAACAATGAGAAAGTTGAAATATTGTTGGGATCATCCAAATATGACACAGATACAAAGTGAGCACATGCTGGTGAATAAATGGAGCCAATAGACTTGTTCACTGCATGGTTACGTCAGAGGCGTGTAAACCAGAGCAACTTCTTCTTGAATAGGAGCTGTGTAAAGTAACACTGAAACCTACTGGACTGCATTCCTAGACAGATAAGTCATTCTAAGTCACAAGATGAGATATGAGGTCAGCATAAGATACAGGTCATAAAGACCTTGCTGAGAAAACATCTTGCAGTAAAGAAGTCGGCCAAATCCAAGATGGTGACAAGAGTGACCTCTGGTCGTCCTCACTGCTATACTCCCAGCAGCACCATGACACCCAGCTAAGTTTTTATTTTTTATTTCAGTAGAGTTGGAGTCTTGCTTTGTTACCCAGGCTGGTCTTGAATTCCTGTCTTCAAGCAATCTTCCCACCTTATGAATATAAAGAATGGCCCACCTTGTCCTCTCAAAGTGCTGGGATTACAATCATGAGCCACTGCACCTGGGACTTTCTTTTTCTTTTTTCTTTTTTTTTTTTTTGAGATGGAGTTTTGCTCTTGTTGCCCAGGCTGGAGTGCAATGGCACGATCTTGGCTCACTGCAACCTCCGCCTCCCAGGTTCAAGCGATTCTCTTGACTCAGCCTCCTGAGTAACTGGGATTACAGGCATGCTCCACCATGCCCGACTAATTTTTGTATTATTTAGTAGAGACGGGGTTTCTCCATGTTGGTCAGGCTGGTCTCTGAACTCTGGGCAGGACTAATTTAGATAAGGTAGTCAGGAAAGGCATTTCTTACAAGGTGGTATTTGCATGAATGTAGACATATGGTTGCATTTTATTATATGTAAATTACACTTCAATAAAGTTGATGAAAAAAATCTTACCTCATCGTCTATGCACTTCGGATTGTTGTATTTCATTCTATTTAAATTACACTTGCGTTTAAAAAATTTAACACTTCTCTAAAACATATCTGTTGATTTGTACTTTTACTAATATGCTTATGGATGATTTATATACACACACACACACACACATATCTTTTAAGAAGGTTATTTTAAGGTTAATCAATTGAGGCTTTGTCTCAATTGATTTTTTTTGAGACAGTCTCGTTCTGTCGCCCAGGCTGGAGTGCAGTGGCGTGATCTCGACTCACTGCAAGCTCCACCTCCCAGGTTCACGCCATTCTCCTGCCTCAGCCTCCCTAGTAGCTGTGACTACAGGTGCCCGCCACCACGCCTGGCTAATTTTTTGTATTTGTAGTAGAGACGGAATTTCACCATGTTAGCCAGGATGGTCTCAATCTCCTGACCTCATGACCCGCCCACCTCGGCCTCCCAAAGTGCTGGGATTACAGGCGTGAGCCACCCCGCCCGGCTCAATTGATTCTTTTGTCTCAATTTGTAGTCAGTTGAGGTTTGTCTCAATTTATGGAAACAAATCAAATGTTTGTTCTCAAATTCTTACTCTGTCATTTATTATTCTCCATGTTTTTGTAACTGCTTCCTTGGAGATATTTAAACATAAATATATACAGAGAGGGTGAAGATGGAGGAGTGCTTTTTACAGTTCACAGTTGTCTTTTTCATGTGTGACAGGTTTTTGCTGTGTTGCCCAGGCTGGAGTGCAATGCCACAATCTTGGCTCACTGCAGCCTCAACTTCCCGGGCTCAATCGATCCCCCACCTCAGCCTCCCGAGTAGCAAGGACTACAGGCGCACACCACCACACCTAGCTAATTTTTGTATCTTTTGTAGAGACAGGGTTTCACCATGTTGTCCAGGCTGGTCTTGAACTCTTGGGCTCAATTGGTCCTAGCACCTCAGCCTCCTAGGTGCTGGGATTACAGGTGTGAGCCACTGTGTTCAGCCAATACTCTTAACGTTTTTACTTTTCACTTTTAAAAATTAACTCTTTTTATGAAAAAAGTAGAATTTTTTAAAGAGCAGAGAAAAGCACAATGAAGACAGAAAGATCACCTGTATATTCTTATTGACCAAAGATGATCTATTTGGGGTAAATCCTTTTTTTTTTTTTTGAGACGGGAGTTTTGCTATTGTTGCCCAGGCTGGAGTGCAATGGCACGATCTCGGCTTACCGCAACCTCTGCCTCCCAGGTTTAAACAATTCTCCTGCCTCAGCCTCCTGAGTAGCTGGGATTACAGGCATGCACCACCACGCCCGGCTAATTTTGTATTTTTAATAGAGACAGGGTTTCTCCATGTTGAGGCTGGGCTTGAACTCCAGACCTCAGGTGATCTGACTGCCTCGGCCTCCCAAAGTGCTGGGATTACAGGCAGGATCCACGTGCCCGGCCGGTAAATCCTTTTAATAGAGGAGTTTCAATATTTCTCCTCTGCCATAGTATTAGAAAGAAAAGAATCATTATTGACATCTTTACGACATTGAGTTTTTCTCTTGTACCTGGTGTGTCTTTATTTCAGTAGGTATTCTTTTATGTGCTTTAGTAAGTCTTTATATTTTTAGCATAAAAGTGTACACATTTCTTGTTTTACTTATTTCTAGATACTTAATGGCTTTTGTTTATAATATGATTGGGATATTTTTTCTGTTGTGTAATTGATTACTATTACTATGTACTAAACTGTTGGTTTTTGTCTAAGGATTGTAACATTGATGAACTACTTTAGTAGATGAAATGGTTTCTTCATGAGATTGAATTGTCTAAAGAGATGTTGGTATTATTTGTAAATAAAAGTATTTGCCTATTCCTTTCTATATGCCTTATTTCTTAATTTATACTTGTAG